AACCCTTCAAGGGGCCAGGCGCGGTGGCTCACGCCTGTAATCCCAGGACTTGGGGAGGCCGAAGCAGGCGGATCATTTGAGGTCAAGAGTTCAAGACCAGCCTGGCCAACATGGTGAAACCTCGTCTCTACTAAAAATACAAAAATTAACCGGGCATGGTGGCAGGCGCCTGTAATCCCAGCTATTCGGGAGGCTGAGGCACGAGAATAGCTTGAACCCGAGGCGGAGGTTGCAGTGAGCCGAGAAAGCGCCACTGCATTCTAGCCTGGGCGACACAGCGAGATTCCTTCTCAAAAAAAGAAACCTTCAGGGGCTCTCCACGGCACTGGGAAGCAGCCAGCCCGACGGGTGGACCCTTTTCGTGGGTGCGGGTCTCTGACCTCGGTCGGCCTCGGACCTCATCTCCTCCCTGTTTGAGGGGCCACACTCCTCGCTCCGGGGCTTTGCAGCAGCCCTGGGCGCCTACCGGACAGACGCCGTTCTCCCCGCCTGGGTCTTGAGTAGGGCCCAGCACACAGTAGGCGCTTAATGTCTGCCTGCCTAACAGACGAACGCCGGATGCCCGCGTTCGGCCCCGAGCCGGCGCTTCGGGGCTTTCTGTGGAGGCGGGGCGATGGTTACAGCACAGTTCCCCCGCGCTCGCCTTTTCCACATCCACCTCCGCGAGGCCCCCCGCAAGCGCCGTTGGAAACCTAGTCCCGAGGGGGCTGCAAGAGCTTGGGAGAAGAAGCGCCAACACCGACAGAATACCAGGCCGACCCAATGCGGAAATCAATTCTCAGCCGGGACCTTTTCCCCACCAAGCAGGCGGGCCGGAAGTCTGCCTCTGGCCCGCCCCCGAGGTGTCATTGGGTGGAATACCCAGAAGAGGGCTGGGACGTGGTTAACTCTAGTTCTTTATTGGTTAAAACGTACGAAGCTGGAGGAGAAGGTGGGACCTAGCTTCCTCCGGACTTCTCATTGGCTCAAAAAAAAACTCGCTCGGCCCTCGGATTCTCATTGGCTGAAGTCGAGGGAGGTTTGTGTCTTATTATCCTCCGGGTCCCTCGCTGGCTAGTAGGAGAGACTGGTGCTTGCCCCGCCCGGTGGACTAACTCGCTTAATTTTAAATAAAAAGTCGAGGACACGGCGGTCGTTTTCCCGAAGACATGGGCCCTCCCATGGGCCATTTGCTCCCTGGAGGCCCTCGCGTCTTGCTGAGCCCGGGGAGTTAGGATGACGCGAGCGGTGAGGGAGCCCGGAACGATTCCTTCGCGGAAGCTTCACTCTGTCTCCTTTGGCCTTGCCACAGATCTACGCAGACCCCACCAAGAGGCTGGAGCTGTACTTCCGGCCCAAGGACCCATACTGCCACCCAGTGTGCGCCAACCGCTTCAGTACCAGCAGCCTGCTGCTCCGCATCAGGAAGAGAACGAGGCGGCAGAAAGGGGTGCTGGGCACTGAGGCCCACTCCGAGGTCACATTTGACATGGAGATCCTTGGCATCATCTCCACCATTTACAAATTTCAGGGTAACTGAAATCTGCTCTTGCAATGTCTGGTTAATGTCTGCCATCTGCCCACCTCTCTTTCTAGGGATGTCTGACTTCCAGTACTTGGCTGTGCATACGGAAGCAGGCGGCAAGCATACGTCAATGTATGACAAGGTGCTCATGCTCCGGCCCGAGAAGGAGGCCTTTTTCCACCAGGAGCTGCCGCTCTACATCCCCCCACCCATCTTCTCCCGGCTGGACGCCCCGGTGGACTACTTCTACCGACCAGAGACCCAGCACCGGTAAGGCCCCCCTCCATGCAGCCTCGGTTCTCCTCCTGTTCTCACCTGTACTCTCTGCCCCCAGGGAAGGCTACAACAATCCCCCCATCTCAGGTGAGAATCTGATTGGCCTGAGCAGAGCCCGGCGCCCCCACAATGCCATCTTTGTCAACTTTGAGGATGAGGAGGTGCCCAAGCAGCCACTGGAGGCTGCAGCCCAGACGTGGAGGAGAGTCTGCACTAACCCCGTGGACCGGAAGGTGGAGGAGGAGCTGAGGAAGGCAAGTCCTGCGCTGCGCCTGGCCCCGGTGGCCTCATCTCAGCCTCTGCCCTTGGCCTCCCCAGCTGTTTGACATCCGTCCCATCTGGTCCCGAAATGCTGTCAAGGCCAACATCAGCGTCCACCCAGACAAGCTCAAGGTCTTGCTTCCCTTCATAGCCTATTACATGGTAAGTGTCAGCTGCCCACCCACCTGCCTTGGCACCTCACATTTTCCCCACTTTTCTGTCCCAGATAACAGGCCCCTGGCGCAGCCTATGGATTCGATTTGGGTATGACCCCCGAAAAAACCCAGATGCCAAGATTTATCAAGTCCTCGATTTCCGAATCCGTTGTGGAATGAAACACGGTAAAAATTCCTGAAAGCTTTGCTTCCTGCCTCGCCCACCTGACTTGCCCGCCCTCGCCTACAGGTTACGCCCCCAGTGACTTGCCGGTCAAAGCAAAGCGCAGCACCTACAACTACAGCCTCCCCATCACCGTCAAGAAGACATGTAAGCGTGCCAGGCGCCTTTTGTGGGTCATGACATTCCAAGCACTGCTGTTGTCCCCACGCAGCCAGCCAGCTTGTCACCATGCATGACCTGAAGCAGGGCCTGGGCCCGTCGGGGACGAGTGGTGCTCGGAAACCAGCTTCCAGCAAGTACAAGCTCAAGGTGGGCGCCCCTGGAGGCCAGGAATGGAGGGGCACCGGGGCCTCGGCACCTTGCTTCCTTTTAGGTCAGCCTTCAGACACTGAGGGTGAGAACTCGGGTGCAAAGCCCCAGGGCTGTGTGTGTTGGGGACATCTGGCGAAGAGGTGGTGACAAGTCTCAGGGAAGTCTGGCACCAGCAGCTGCATGTGGTTGTCCTTCTCGAGCCCTTTGGGAGCCTGGGCCCCCACTGAGCCACGTGACCACTCCGGGAATGATCGGAATTGGGCACACACAGGAGGACAGAGCCAGAGCAGGCCATGTGGGCTGCAGCTGTGGCAGGAGCCTCACTGGCTCACGTTTCCGTCAGTGCGGTTGCCCAGCGGGGGTTGGCGGTTTCCAGAGCTGTTCCCACATTCAGGCTCCCGCAAGCCGCTCCACAGCCCTGGGGGAGGCCGAGAAGGGGGCATCCCGCACGGTGGAATCACCTGCTGAGGGAGTGGGTGGCAGAGATGAGTGCAGCAGAGACGGGTGATGCGAGGGACTTGCTGTCCCCCAGTGTCTGGGGCCCTGCCTATTTTCTAGGTTTTTTAGACCTTTGCTGCCTTCCCAGTGAGGGGCGATCATGCCACAGCCTGTGCGGCCTTCCTTCTCGAGGCCTCTCCTAGGAGGCCGTTATCCTTACTCTAGAACTACATGGCTGGGTACGGAAAGGAGAGAGCAAACACTCACTAAGCCCTGCTTTTCCCAGAAAAGATGTCAGGGCAGCCCATAGGGGGACATAGGGTGACAAATTAGCAGCAGTGGGTGAGGGATAAGGTCAGAGTGCAGGAGGGCACAGAGAGCAGAGCCCGGCACAAGGCTAGTGCCAGCCCCATGCCATGGGCGCCATGGCCTGCTGCACGGGCGGGCTCACCGTTTCCAGTGGCCCCAGGAGGGCCTGGGTGCTCCTCTGCCTCTCCCAGAGCCTCCTGGGGAGTTGGACATTGTTTTTTCCCCAACTCCTCCGTGGCCTTCCAGCCTGTCTGCCCAACCTGCTCCTGGTGACCAGCCAGCTCCCTGGAGAGACCCCATGGGAGCCTACATGGAGTCTGCAACACTGGCAGCCCCAGGGCTCTGGCTCACCTTCCCTGTCTCTCTCCCCCTTTGTCACCAGGACTCTGTCTACATCTTCCGGGAAGG